GTGTGTGTGTGTGTGTGTGTGTGTGTGTGTGTGTGTGTGTATGAGAAGATGGGATCTGGCTCTGAAGCGCAGACAGGAGTGCAGTGGCAAGATCGTAGCTCACCGCGGCCTCAAACTCCTAGATTCAAGAAGTGATCGGCCGGGCGTGGTGGTTCACGCCTGTAATCCCAGCACTTTGAGAGGCCGAGGTCAGGAGATCAAGATCATCGTGGCTAACACGGTGAAATCCCGTCTCTACTAAAAATACAAAAAATTAGCCGGGCGTGGTGGCGGGCGCCTGTAGTCACAGCTACTCGGGAGGCTGAAGCAGGAGAATGGCGTGAACCCGGGAGGCGCAGCTTGCAGTGAGCCGAGATCACGCCACTGCACTCCAGCCTGGTCAACACAGAGAGACTCCGTCTCAAAAAAAAAAAAAAAAAAAAGTGATCCTCCCGCCCCAGCCTCCGGAGTAGCTAGGACTACAAGCATGCACCACTGTGTCTGGCTTTTTTCTTTTTTTCTTTTTTTTTAAGTTTTCTGTAAAGACGGGGTCTTGCTACCTTGTCCAGGATGGTCTCAAACTCCTGGGCTCAAGCGATCTTCCTGCTTTGGCCTCCCAAAGTGCTGGGAATACAGGCATGAGCCACCGCGACAGGCCATGTTGCTGAATTTGGAAAGTGGAGCAAAGAATCATGCAAAAAATTAAGAAAACCAAAACGCAACCAAGGCGAATTCAATTGCATTTTTTTTTCCCAGCGACACTTTCTGAGACACGAACCTCTCTCTTCGGCGAACCTATTCCAGGGCGCCCTTCATTTTCATTTCTTGAAACAACAGCCTTGCAGGCCGAGCCGCTGTTCCCGAGAACTCGGCAGCCACAGGGAGCAGGTTGCATGGACCCAGGAGCGCGAGAGGCCCTGCTCTGCCAGCTTCGGCCAATCAGAGGCCAGGGAGCGGTGGGCGTGACGTGGGGCGGTGCGCGGGGCTGGGCGGCGGCTGAGGCGCGTGCTCTCGCGTGGTCGCTGGGTCTGCGTCTTCCCGAGCCAGTGTGCTGAGCTCTCCGCGTCGCCTCTGTCGCCCGCGCCTGGCCTACCGCGGCACTCCCGGCTGCACGCTCTGCTTGGCCTCGCCATGCCGGTGGACCTCAGCAAGTGGTCCGGGCCCTTGAGCCTGCAAGAAGTGGACGAGCAGCCGCAGCACCCGCTGCATGTCACCTACGCCGGGGCGGCGGTGGACGAGCTGGGCAAAGTGCTGACGCCCACCCAGGTACACCGGGCGGCGGGCGTGCAGCGAGCGGCCTTTTTTACTGCAAACTGGTTCCTTCATACAGGTTAAGAATAGACCCACCAGCATTTCGTGGGATGGTCTTGATTCAGGGAAGCTCTACACCTTGGTCCTGACAGACCCGGATGCTCCCAGCAGGAAGGATCCCAAATACAGGTGAGAGGTGAGAAAGACGAGAAGAGCAGGTCGTGGTGCTGACATCCCGTGTTTCTTCATGCAGAGAATGGCATCATTTCCTGGTGGTCAACATGAAGGGCAATGACATCAGCAGTGGCACAGTCCTCTCCGATTATGTGGGCTCGGGGCCTCCCAAGGGCACAGGTTAGTAAAGGTTGTTTTTGGTGGGAGGTTGGTGTGTACATCTTCCCTCTGCCTCTCCCCACAGGCCTCCACCGCTATGTCTGGCTGGTTTACGAGCAGGACAGGCCGCTAAAGTGTGACGAGCCCATCCTCAGCAACCGATCTGGAGACCACCGTGGCAAATTCAAGGTGGCGTCCTTCCGTAAAAAGTATGAGCTCAGGGCCCCGGTGGCTGGCACGTGTTACCAGGCCGAGTGGGATGACTATGTGCCCAAACTGTACGAGCAGCTGTCTGGGAAGTAGGGGGTTAGCTTGGGGACCTGAACTGTCCTGGAGGCCCCAAGCCATGTTCCCCAGTTCAGTGTTGCATGTATAATAGATTTCTCCTCTTCCTGCCCCCCTTGGCATGGGTGAGACCTGACCAGTCAGATGGTAGTTGAGGGTGACTTTTCCTGCTGCCTGGCCTTTATAATTTTACTCACTCACTCTGATTTATGTTTTGATCAAATTTGAACTTCATTTTGGGGGGTATTTTGGTACTGTGATGGGGTCATCAAATTATTAATCTGAAAATAGCAACCCAGAATGTAAAAAAGAAAAAACTGGGGGGAAAAAGACCAGGTCTACAGTGATAGAGCAAAGCATCAAAGAATCTTTAAGGGAGGTTTAAAAAAAAAAAAAAAAAAAAAGATTGGTTGCCTCTGCCTTTGTGATCCTGAGTCCAGAATGGTACACAATGTGATTTTATGGTGATGTCACTCACCTAGACAACCAGAGGCTGGCATTGAGGCTAACCTCCAACACAGTGCATCTCAGATGCCTCAGTAGGCATCAGTATGTCACTCTGGTCCCTTTAAAGAGCAATCCTGGAAGAAGCAGGAGGGAGGGTGGCTTTGCTGTTGTTGGGACATGGCAATCTAGACCGGTAGCAGCGCTCGCTGACAGCTTGGGAGGAAACCTGAGATCTGTGTTTTTTAAATTGATCGTTCTTCATGGGGGTAAGAAAAGCTGGTCTGGAGTTGCTGAATGTTGCATTAATTGTGCTGTTTGCTTGTAGTTGAATAAAAATAGAAACCTGAATGAAGGAACTGAGTCCCCGGATGTTTTGTTCTATTG